AGACCAATAAGCTGGCATCACTCTCTGCCACTCAATCTGACTTCATAAAAGCCACCAGGGGCCATTTCTGGGTGGCGGAAGAGGCAGGTAGGAAAAGCCAAGTGCATCGGGCTCCCGGGCCTCAGCCAGAGCCCAGGCTTAGTGGCACCTGAAGCCAGCCCTGGTGCTGCTGCACTGTGCACACTTTATAAAATGGGGCCGGGCATGGTGGCTCATGCCTGTAATCCCAGCACTTTGGGAGGCCAAGGCGGGTGGATCACTTGAGGTCAGGAGTTCCAGACCAGCCTGGCCAACATGGTGAATCCCCTTCTCTGCTAAAAATACAAAAATTTTCTGGGCGTGGTGACGGACACCTGTAATCCCAGCTACTTGGGAGGCTGAGGCAGGAGAATCGCTTGAACCCGGCAGGCAGAGGTTGCAGTGAGCCGAGATCGTGCCTTTGCACTCCAGCCTGGGTGACAGAGCAAGACTTTGTCTCTTAAAAAAAAAAAAAATGGACCTTGTGCCAGTTGTCTGGAGTGAACGTCCCCTGGCTGCCCCATCATGTCAGTGGAGAACACAGAGCCAGGCCCTGGGCTGGCAGGACACCCCCTCCTCTCCTGGGGGATTGAGAGCTGTGGGTGGGGGCCAGCCTGGCAGCAGGGCCTCTGAGCTGGCTGGAGATGTTTATTAATCCTGAGCTCCAGAGCTGGGGCCTCTCCGCTGAGCCTGCGCCTGCATGTGCACGTCTGTCTCCAGACCCATCTGTCCTGGCCCAGCTCCTTCCCTATCTGGGTGTAATCGCCACCGCGCTCCCCTGGGCATGTGGGTGTAACAAGTCCAAACCTTCTGTGGGAGTCGGGCAGGCTCGGCCCCACCCTCAAGGCTGTGCCCTTTCCTCCCAGACTGGTTATGCAAGAGCAGGCATGAGTGTGGTTTTTGTGGGTGCATGCGCGGCAGGCCTGGGGCCTGGCCGCCTGCTGCCTCACCTGCAAGGAGGGGCCTCCCAGAAACTCCCTTCCCCAATGCCCAGCCGCCCCACCTTGCCAGACTTAGCTGACCAGCCAGCAAGGACGCCCGCTGCCTCCCACCTGCCCTCCTGCCCTCCTTCACCAGCCAAGCCCAGCCTGAGCCAGCACCTGCCTTTATGACCATGTTCAAGGGACTGAGCAAAGGCTCCCAGGGGAAGGGGTCCCCCAAGGACTCCCCAGCCAAGGGGTCCCCCAAAGGCTCCCCCAGCAAGCACAGCTGGTGAGTGGGACTAGGGGATGGGGAGCCAGGGACGAGCTGCCCACTGTCCCCTCCACCCACCAAGAATGCCACCCAGGAGCTGACCCTGCTCATCTCCCACATGCAAGCCAGCGCCGACCAGGTGGAGCGGGACATCCTGGAGACGCAGAAGAGGCTGCAGCAGGTGAGAACCCGGCAGCAGTTGGCAGGGTGTGGCCCTGGCAAGTCTGCCCATCCCCTGCCCACAGGACCGGCTGAACAGTGAGCAGAGCCAGGCCCTGCAGCACCAGCAGGAGACGGGCAGCAGCCTGAAGGAGGCCGAGGTGCTGCTCAAGGACCTCTTCCTGGACGTGGACAAGGCCCGGCGGCTCAAGCACCCGCAGGCTGAGGAGACTGAGAAGGAGTGAGTGGGGCTGCGGCAGGGCTGGGGGTCCCCAGCCCTGACCTGCTGGCCACCTTCTTGACAGCATCGAGCAGCTGCACGAGCGGGTGACCCAGGAGTGTGCGGAGTACTGTGCCCTGTACGAGAAGATGGTGCTGCCGCCCCGACGTGGGATCCAAGGTCGACTGGGCACACGTGCTGGAGCAGAAACAGGTCAGGAGCTCAAAGTCACACCCCAGTGTGATCTGTGGTGACTGAGCCGCCGGCTCTCCTGCAGAAGCTGGTCTGCGCAGGCCAGTATGGGCCGGGCATGGCGGAGCTGGAGGAACAGATCGCGGAGCTCAACATCGTGCAGAAGGAGATCAACGACCAAGGAGAGCAGCTGCGGAGCCTGGTGGGGCCGGTGGGTGAGCCGGGAAGATGTTACATCCGGGGCACGGGCTTGTTTCTCCCCTTGGTCAAGGCAGGATGCCGCCACCATCCGGAGCCAATACCGAGACCTACTGGTGAGCAGGAGGGAGGGTCGGGCAGGGTGGCTACCCTGCTGCTGGCGGCGGGTCCTGAGCACAGAGGGCGGCGTCGTGGCGCGGGCAGAGCCTGGGCAGCCTGTACACGCACTGCAGGGCTGCACGTGGCAGCTGAGCGCCCTGGCGGAGCAGCAGCGCCGCATCCTGCAGCAGGACTGGAGCGACCTCATGGCCGACCCTGCGGGCGTGCGGCGGGAATACGAGGTCGGCTGGCAGAGGTTGGGGCCAGGCGGGGGTCACCGCCGCTCCCCACCCGACTCGCCCCCAGCACTTCAAGCAGCACGAGCTGCTGAGCCAGGAGCAGAGCGTAAACCAGCTGGAGGAGGACGGCAAGCGCATGGTGGAGCTGCGGCACCCCGCGGTGGGGCCCATCCAGGTGCGCTGGGGGCAGGGCGAGAGTGAGAAGGGGTGGTCCGAGGGCTCCGTGCTGCGGTACCCAGGCCCACCAGGAGGCCCTGAAGATGGAGTGGCAGAACTTCCTGAACCTGTGCATCTGCCAGGAGACCCAGCTCCAGCACGTGGAGGACTACAGCCGGGTGAGCCCTCGGGCAGCGGCAGGGCGGCAGGGCCACCCATCTTTTGTTTTCTTTCTTTCCACAGATTCTGTGTCCATCTTCCTCTCCTCATTGACTCTGCATGAAGGGGATTTCTGGTGGAGTAAGGGTAGCAGGTGAGAAATGAAGTACCAAGAAACTAGCAAAGGGTCTTCTGGTTGTCTGGGGACAGTCCTCCTGTCATCCCCAGCCTAGTCTCAAGGGTTCTGGGCCGGTCACCCTGCTGCCTCTGTGCTGTGTCTCTGGATCTGGCCTCCATGGGAAGGACCCTGGGAGACCCAGCAGAGTGGGGTACCTGGGTTGACAAACAGCTTCCTGTTCCTCTGGCTATGTGGCTCAGGAATAGGCCCAGACAGTGCATCCAGATGTGTGAGGCCACATCACTGCCCCCTTTGAGATGGCCCAGAGGACCTTGTGGCACAAGCGTGAAGCTCAGCACCCGGAGCCTGGGACAAACTGCCCCTCCCTGTGTCCTGGAGTTGGGGTCCGGTCCCGAGAAGACTCTCAGTCACCTGTGGGTGCTGATGAGGGGAGGGAGAGGTCTGTGGACTGAGAAGGGCCATTGGTAGGGGACTCTGAACACCACCGCTCAGGGGTCTGGTCAGTGGGGGTCTGGTCAGCAGAGATTGAACTCTGGGGCTCAGACACAGAAAACCTGCTCAGTGACCCTTTCTCCTTTTTCAGCTCTTGCCGCACGTGCAGAGAGAGAGGAACTTCCAGTGCCCGCTATGGAGCCACAGCCCACAGCATGGGGAAGTCCCCATCCAGAGGCAGTGCTGCAGCTAGAGGTAGCTCCAGAGTCCTCCGGGCCCTGCACCGATACAGCCAAAGACCAGCAAAGCGACAAGCTGCCAGACCTCATGCCACCTGCTGTAGCCACTGGGCTCAGCCCTGGAGCTGAGAGCATCGCTGGAGATAGACGTGGCAGAGAAGAGGTTGCGAGCATGGCCCCAGCCAGCAGCTCCCACGCTGCCCCTAGTCCTGGGCATGGAGCGAGCCTTGGTGTCAGAGACCAGGGTGTGCAGTCTGAGCTCCTCTACCTTACTAAAGAGAGGCCTCTTTTATTTACCAGAGCCACAGCCCTGCTGCCTCAGGACCTTTTCATTCTGCCGGTGCTGGGGCTGTCTATCTGCAAGCTGGAGGTGTTGAGAGCAGGAAAAGGAGGCTGTGAGGAAGGGTTCGGGCAGCTCCTCCTGCTCTCAGAGGTGGCCTCCTCCTCCAGGCATGGAGGTCTGTCCACTACTGGGCTTCTGGGCTATTTGCCCCTGATTTGCTCCCTGGTACGGGCTCTTCTTAACAGGCAGGCAAGGGGTGCGGGGACCAGGTGAGGGCTTCAAAGGGTACAGTACCAAATCTTCCAAACTCAGCACTTGTGCCCTGGGGTCTCCAAACTGTCTTCTGCCCTAGAATTTATTCATACTGTTAAATTACCAGTTTATGCAAATGATATGTAAATAAAGCTCAATTTTTTGAAACTTCATGCCTTTTTGAACTCTCTAATGTTAGATGGTG